TTGAGATTGATCTCCCATTTTCCTCAGCTGCAGCACCGAATAAAGCCTTCATCCCTGACAATACTCATTGTCTTGCTGACTGGCCTTCTGTGCAGCAAGCAGCAGGATCTAGATGCAAGGACCTGGCCTTTCTGGTAATATTGTCATCAACCATTTAATGATGTAGACTTGGTCCCCGGCTCATGCTCTGTGTATTTTCTTCTCCATCTACATGCATTGCCTTGATGGTCTCACTCAATATCATGACTTGAAATAACAGTGTAAGGTAACTCCTAAATTCATATATTCATGCTCAAACCTTCTTCCAACATTCAGTCGTAAGTCGAATTGCCTGTGACAGAGATACTTTGTGGTTCTGTAGACATTTCAAACTAACCATCCTGAGCCTCCGAACCTCCTCCACTTGCAGCCTCCCCACCTCAGAAGTGGGCAAATCCACTTTTTGTGTGGTCTGGGCCAAATACATGACTCCCTGCATCACGTAGAGGCTGTGCTGGTCCAAAGAAGGCTCAAAAGAGGGCAGTTTGCGCACACAACGTGTCGGGGCAGGGCTTCCAGATGATCATTCGGCTTTTTTGTGTCTTCCAAGATGATGATCCGGGGAGGAGGGATGTGAAAGGGGGTCAGTCGCCAGGCGAGCTGAGGACCCAGTTCTGCGCCTTTGCCTGTGCCCTGACCTGAAGGAAAGTCCCTGTCTCCCGAGCTCCGATTTTCCCGAGAGAAGAATGCAATGTAACCCTTGCCCCTCGGTTCCCTCCCTCCATCCTTCCCCTCGAGTTGTGCCCACCGTAAAGAGGTGGGTCTGGAGCGTCTCCTCGGGTCCTGGAGTGCCTTTCCCTGGGAGGAAAACTTGCGCCGTGAAGCGTTCCTCCCGTTGTTGAACACATGAGGAAAACTACACTACTTAGAAGGCTGTGCATTATGCGTACGGCGGGAGCTGGGCCAACGACGGCCTAGGACGGGGACGTTTCCGACGGCTCACGCCGGTGGGGGCGGGACTTCCGGGTTGCTCGCTGCGGACGCCATTTTCTTCTGCACTTCTGTCTGGAGAGGTCTGTAGCCACTGAGGGCCCCGGTCGGGGCCGCTTTGCAGGTCCCTAGTCAGGACCGAGCAGGGGAGTAGGATAGGAATCCCCGCCGCACCTTTGTACGAGCCTGACCCCTTCCGTGGGTTTGTTCCTGGGTCGCCGTCAAGCTGCGGTCTCTCCTCCCCCGCCCTTCAGCCCCGCGGTCTCCAGGGGCGGCGCCCTGGGTCTGGAACGCGGTTGCCACCGAGGAGGCGGCGGCCCTGCGTCTGGAACGCCGTTGCCACCGAGGAGGCGGCGGCCCCGAGCGCGCCTGGAAGCCCCGGGCAACCGGCCAGGGTCGGGCACAGGTGGGGTCCGTCAGGCCGCCCGGGGCTCCTCTGTCCCAGCTCTGCGGCCCAGGGGGTGACGTGATGGCGGCAGCGGTGCTGACGGACCGGGCCCAGGTGAGTGGACGGTGGCTTCGCGGTTGCCGCTTGCCAATACTACTAATTCTGTTTGACTTTCCAGGTGTCTGTGACCTTTGATGATGTGGCTGTGACTTTCACCAAGGAGGAGTGGGGGCAGCTGGACCTAGCTCAGCGGACCCTGTACCAGGAGGTGATGCTGGAAAACTGTGGGCTCCTGGTGTCTCTGGGTAAGGCCTTCCTTCCCCCTCCACCATGCAGGTCCATGTGTCCACTTGCTTTCTCCATAAACAGGGTGTCCTGTTCCCAAAGCTGAGCTGATCTGCCACCTAGAGCATGGGCAGGAGCCATGGACCAGGAAGGAAGACCTCTCCCAAGACACCTGTCCAGGTAGGAGCCAAGATCTGGGCAGGTTGGAGTCCACAGGCCCTTTTGTGTGCTGGATTTCTTTCAGGCGACAAAGGAAAACCTAAGACCACAGAACCTACCACTTGTGAGCCAGCCTTGTCAGAGGGAATCTCACTTCAGGGACAAGTGACACAAGGAAACTCAGTGGACTCACAGTTGGGGCAAGCCGAGGATCAGGATGGGCTATCAGAAATGCAGGAAGGACACTTCAGACCAGGAATAGATCCCCAGGAGAAGTCTCCTGGGAAGATGAGCCCTGAATGTGATGGTTTAGGGACAGCTGATGGTGTGTGTTCAAGGATTGGACAGGAGCAAGTCTCTCCAGGAGATAGAGTCCGTAGCCATAACTCATGTGAGTCAGGTAAAGATCCCATGATTCAGGAAGAGGAAAATAACTTTAAATGCAGTGAATGTGGAAAAGTATTTAACAAGAAACACCTCCTTGCTGGACATGAGAAAATTCACTCTGGAGTTAAGCCCTATGAATGCACAGAATGTGGGAAAACCTTTATTAAGAGCACACATCTCCTGCAACATCACATGATCCACACTGGGGAGAGGCCCTATGAGTGCATGGAGTGTGGAAAGGCCTTCAACCGCAAGTCATACCTTACCCAGCACCAGCGGATTCACAGTGGAGAGAAGCCTTACAAGTGCAATGAATGCGGAAAGGCCTTCACCCACCGCTCCAATTTTGTCTTGCATAACAGGAGACACACTGGAGAAAAATCCTTTGTGTGCACAGAATGTGGCCAAGTCTTTCGACATAGGCCAGGCTTTCTCCGGCACTATGTTGTCCACAGTGGTGAGAATCCCTATGAGTGCTTGGAGTGTGGCAAGGTCTTCAAACACAGGTCATATCTCATGTGGCACCAGCAGACTCATACCGGGGAGAAGCCCTATGAGTGCAGTGAATGTGGGAAGGTCTTCTTGGAGAGTGCAGCCCTGATTCACCACTATGTCATCCACACTGGAGAGAAGCCCTTTGAGTGCCTCGAGTGTGGGAAGGCTTTCAACCACCGATCCTACCTCAAGAGGCACCAGCGGATTCACACTGGGGAGAAGCCCTTCGTGTGCAGTGAATGTGGAAAGGCCTTCACCCACTGCTCTACTTTTATCTTGCATAAAAGGGCCCACACTGGAGAAAAGCCTTTCGAGTGCAAAGAGTGTGGGAAAGCCTTTAGCAATCGGAAGGACCTCATTCGCCACTTCAGCATCCACACTGGAGAGAAGCCCTATGAGTGCGTGGAGTGTGGAAAGGCCTTCACCCGCATGTCGGGCCTCACGAGGCACAAGCGGATTCATAGTGGAGAGAAGCCCTATGAATGTGTTGAGTGTGGGAAATCGTTTTGCTGGAGCACAAACCTCATTCGACATGCCATTATCCACACTGGAGAGAAGCCCTATAAATGTAGTGAATGTGGAAAGGCCTTCAGTCGCAGCTCGTCCCTCACTCAGCATCAAAGGATGCATACTGGGAAAAATCCCATCAGTGTAACAGATGTGGGAAGACCTTTTACAAGTGGACAAACCTCAGTTACCCTTCGAGAACTTCTTTTAGGGAAGGACTTTTTGAATGTAACCACTGAGGCAAATATTTTGCCAGAGGAAACATCTTCCTCTGCATCTGATCAACCATACCAAAGAGAAACCCCACAAGTGTCTTCACTGTGAGAAAACCTTCTGTTGCTGAATATTACTTGTCATCTGAAGAGTCATATTAGAAATTCGTTCAGTCTAGAGCCTTATTCTCCATCTGATAATTTATCCTGGAGAGAGACCCAGTGGTTATTGTGCACATAGGAGAACCTTCAGCTGCATCTTTCTCCTTAGTTTACAGTGCAATTTTATCTCAGGAATTATTTTTAAAAGGAGGAGGGGACATAGAAAAAATGAAATGCAAGCACACATCTTTTCAGGCTTCTCTGCCAAGCCTATGGCGCTTTGTCATGGATTTCTTAGTGTATTTGGGGGAAGGGAAATGTTTCAAGGTAAAGAACCTTGACCCTTTATGTGCTTGTATGTACATTTATTGCTATCCAGTGTCAGAACAGTTAGTTTAGGAAAAGTATGCAAACTTTAATCGCACATCTTCTGTATTCCACAATAGTACTTACTCTTGAGAAGCATAACTTTATGACAACTTAGGGGGCTTGAGCCATGAAATACTCACGTTTAAGTCAGTAAGGATACACATGTTAACATTCAGGCTTTTGTCTTGATGCCCGTCTTTTGGTTTACGTCATCATTGTAGCCATATGGTAAATTTTTATTTGTTAAATTTTTAAAAATTACTTAGCTCAAAATGTCAGTGGTAAATTTTTAAATTGAGTAAAGTGATTCTTCTTTGCTCTTATTTAAAATCGACAGCATTTCTAGTTCCTTTGACATTCCATATAATTTTTAGGATTAGTTTGTACTTATTTACAAAACAGTCTTGTTCAGATTTTTACAGAAATTGAGTTAAGTCTGTGGATTAATCTGTTAAGAATTGGTATCTTTACTATGTTGGGTCTTGTAGTTCATGAGTGCAGGAGTAGGCCTCTTAATTTATAATAGTTAAGCATTCCTTAAAGTATTTCATTAATGTTAAAAATTTTCAGCGTATAGATCCCTATGCATTTTTGTTAGAATTTGCATCCTAGGGTGCTTTTTTGTTTGTGTGTGTGTGTAATTTGAGTGATTGTAAATGGCATTGATGTTTGAACTTTGAATTGCACACAATTTTTGGTAGTATACAGAAATATAATATTTTTGGACATTGTTTTGCTACCCTGCAACCTTATTGAGTTCACTTATTATTTTTAGCTATTTCTTTCGACAGAATCCTTGGAATTTTCTATATAGAAATGTCATCTGCAAATACAGACCATTTTTTATCTTTCATCTTACCTGTAATATACCTTTTATTTCCTTTTTGTTTGTCTTATTGCATTGCACAAGCTGGGACTTCCATTATAGCGTTGAATAGGAATAGTGAGAAAGGCCATCCTTACCTGGTTCCTGATAGTAGGGGGGACAATGTTCAGTTTTTTGTTTTTTTGTTTTTTGTTTGAGACAGGGTCTCGCTCTGTCACCCAGGCTGGAGTGCAGTGGCACGATCTTGTCTCACCATAGCCTTAAGTTCCTGGGCTCAAGTGATCCCCCCACCTCAGCCCTCACCACCCCCCAGTAGCTGGTACTACAAGCATGCACCACCAGTCCCAGCTAATTTTTGTATTTTTTGGTAGAGACAGGGTTTCACCATGGTGCCCAGGCTGGTCTTGAACTCCTGGGCTCAAGCAACCTGCTTGCCTGGGTCTCCCAAAGTGCTGGGATTACAGGCGTGAGCCACAGTGCACAGCATGTTCAGTTTTTCATCATGAAGTATAATGTAAGTTTTATAAAACATATGTCCTCTATAAGGGTAAAAAATTTCCTCTGTTCCCAGTTTTCTGAGACTCTGTGTTGCTATGAATAAGTGTGGAATTTTGTTCAGTACTTTTTCTCCACCAGTTGATGTCATTATGCTATTTTCCTTCTACATCCTATTGATGGAATGTATTGCTTTGATCAAGTTTTGAATATTGAGCCAGCCTTGCATCCTTAGAATAAACCATACTTGTTTGTAGAGTATAATTGTTTTTATATATCATTTGACATCATTCCCTTTGTTTGTATTTTGTTGAGGAAATATTCCTCTAATTTATTGGCTAATAATGTGTAGTTCTTTTTTCTTTTGTTTCTTATGTTCTAAATGTCTTATGTGTGGTTTTGATGTCTAGGTGATCTTGACCTTTCAACATGAATTGGAAGGAGTTCTCTTCTAATTTTTGGAAGACTGTGTAGAATTGGTGTTATTTGTTCTTGTCATGTTTGATGACCTCTAGTCAACCATTGGGCCAGAGATTTTTCTTCTGGAGGCTTTTAAATTACATATTTATTTTATTGGATAGGTAGAACTATTCGAAGTATCTATTTCTTGTGTAATAAATTTTGATAGTCTGTCCTGTTGAAGGAATATTTCATCTGTATTTGTAGCACTCCCTTATTCTTTTGATAGCAGGATCTGCACTTCTTTTTATTTTTAATATTTAAAATGTGCATACTCATTTTATGATTGAGTCTTCTTAGACATTTATCAGTTTTATTGCGCATCATGCTGAAAGATGTAATTTTTGCTTCATCTCTCACTTCAGAGAACTAGCACTTTATATTAATGATTTGTCTCTATTCTTGATTTCTTTGATTTCTGCTCTGATCGGTATTATATTCCACTTGCTTTGGTTGTATTTGGCTCTTTCTAACTTTTCAAGGTGGGGTTTTAGATTATTGATTTGAGATTTTTTTGCTTTTTTAATGTAAGCATTACATTGTATAAATTTACCTCATATCACTATTGGTTTGATCCCACAAGTTTTAATGTTTTCATTACATTTTAATTCTAATAGTTTTTATTTTTTGAGACATTCTCTCTTAGCCATGAATTATTTAATAGTATGCTTAATTTTCTGGTGTTTGGCATATTTGTTACTGATTTCTAATTTGTTCCATGTTTGATCTGACTGTTTAAATGTGTTAACATTTTTTTATGACCCAGGATAGGGTCTATCTTGTTTCGTATAGCTGCTTGAAAAGAATGGGTGTTCTGCTGTTACTGGGTGGAGTTTCTATAAATGTCTCTATGATCCTGCTCATTGTTATTCAAGTCAGCTATGTCCTTGCTGATTTTCTGTCCAGCATTTCTGTCAGTTGCTGAGAGGGGTGTTGAAGTCCTGAACATAGGCCGGGTGCAGTGGCTCACGCCTGTAATCCTAGCACTTTGAGACCACTAAGGCAGGTGGATCACCTGAGGCCAGGAGTTCGAGACCAGCCTGGCCAACATGGCAAAACCCTGTCTACTAAAAATACAAAAATTAGCCAGGCATGGTGGCGTGTGCCTGTAATCCCAGCTGCTGGGGGGCTGAGGCAGGAGGATCAGTTGAACGTGGGAGGCAGAGGTTGCAGTGAGCTGAGATCTCACCACTGCACTCCAGCCTGGGCAACAGAGCGAGACTCTGTCTCAACAACAACAACAAAAAGTCCTGAACATGATTGTGGAAGTGTGTTGCTCTTTCAAGTTCTATCACTTTTTGTTTGCAAAGTTCAAAGCTGTATTGTTTGGTACATATACATGTAGGTTTGCCAAGTCTTTGTGGTGAATTGACTCTTCTGTCATTATGTGATGTCATTTTTTTGCCTTTTAATAGTCTTGTCAATACTTTACCTGATGTTCTCATAGTGACTCCTGCATATTTTGATTAATGTTTGCATGGTTAATATTTCTTCATTTTATTTTAAAGCTTACCTGTATCATTACTTATGAAGTCAGTTTCTTTGAACAGCATATACTCAGGCCATGCTTTTTTTATTCATTCTGCATATGTCTCTCTTAATTGGTATGTTGAAATGATTTACATTAAAATAATTATTGATATTTTAGGGCTTAAGTGTGCCCTTAAATGATTTTTGTGTTCTTTTTTATTGTTCCTCTGTTATTTGGGGTTGTTTACTAGTCTTCCTATAGGTTACTTCACCTTTTTTTTTTTTAATAATTTGATTTGATACATATGTAGTGTTTTTTAGTATAGATCCTCCTTGACTTATGATGGGGTTATGTCACAATAAACCCATTGCAAGTTGAAAATACTATGTCAAATATGCATTTAATACACCTACCCTGCTGAACATCATAGCCGATCTTGCCTTCAGAATGCTCAGAAAATTTACATTAGCCTGCAGTTGGGCAAAATCATCTAACACAAGGCCTACTTTATAATAAAGTTACTGCAAAGAATTTTAAATAAAAATTCAAGTGTGGTTTCTACTGAATGCATGTCGCATTCGCACCATTGTAAAGTCAAGTAGTAAGTCGAACCATCCTAAGTCAGGGACTGTCTGTATATATCTGCATTTTTTAGTGATTGTTCTACTATTACAGTGTAAATATATAACTTATGACAGTTTAATAAGTTATCAGCAATTTAGCACTTTACTTCCATTAGGTTCCTTTAGCTTACCTACTAATGTAACTATCTTAAGTAATAGTAATTCCTCTTCAAAAATTGAGCGCTATGTTGCAAGATGTAATTTTTCTTTTCCTTTTTTTTGAGACCAAGTCTCACTCTGTCACCCACGCTGGAGTGCTGTGATGCGATCTCGGCTCTCTGCAACCTCTGCCTCCCGGGTTCAAGCAATTAACTGCCTCAGCTTCCCTAGTAATGGATTACAGGCGCCCGCCACCACGCCTGGCTAATTTTTGTATTTTTAGTAGAGACGGGGTTTCACCATCTTGGCCAGGTTGGTCTTGAACTCTTGACCTCATGATCCACCCGCCTCGGCCCCCCAAAGTGCTGGGGTTACAGGTGTGAGCCACTGCACCCGGCCACAAGATGTAATTTTTACTTTATCTCTCACACGTATTTTACAAAACGTCATGAGAAACATTGTCTCTTGACCTTTTTTTTTTTTTTTTTTTTTTAAAGAGACAGAGTCTCACTCTGTCACCCAGGCTGGAGTGCAGTGGCACGATCTTGGCTCACTGCAACCTCCGCCTCCTGGGTTCAAGCGATTCTCCTGCCTCAGCCTCCTGAGTAGCTGGGATTACAGGTGTGCGCCGCCACACCCAGCTAATTTTGTATTTTTAGTAGAGACGGGGTTTCACCATGTTGCTCAGGCTGGTCTCAAACTCCTGACCTTGTGATCCGCCAACCTTGGCCTGTCGACCTCTTTACCCATTCCATTGTTCATTCTTCTTTCTTGAAATCCCAAACCTTCTATTAACATTTCTTTTCAGTTATACACTGAACTTTACTGTAGCCTTTCTTCTAGAGTAACAAATGTTCTTTGTTTTCCTTCCTCTAAAGATGTCTTTATGTTTCCTTCATTCCCAAAGAATATTTTTGTGGAATATAAGATTCAGAGTTGGCAGTTGTTTTCTTTTAGACTTCAGAGATGTATCTCTCTGTTCTGTACATTATTGTTTAATATAAGAAACCTACTAGCATTCAAATAATCATTCCCTATTTTACAATGCATCAGTTCTGTCAAGCTTCATTCAAAGTGTTTTTCATTGTCTCTAGTGTTCAGAAGTTTGGCTGTGATGTGCGTGGCATGGAAGTTTTTGGGTGTATTCTATTTGGCGCTCCCTGGTGCTTGCCCAGCTTTTTGATCTGTAGGATTATGCCTTTTGCAAAATTTGGGGAACTTTCAACTATTATTTCTTCAAATATTTTTTCACCCCCCAGTCTTGTCTTTTTTAGGGACTTCAATAACATGAGTGGCAGATCTTGTTTTACACTCCCATGGGTCCTTCAGGCTCTCATCTTTTTTCTTTTTCCAGTCTATTTTCTGTCTTGTTAATATTGATTAATTTTTATTGACCTTCCATGGTCCTCACTGATTGTTTTCTTTGTCATACCTAATCTGTTGAGTTTGTGCAGTGAGTTTTCATTTTGGTTTTGTATTTTCCAGTTGTTTAATTTCCATTGGGTGGGTTCTTTTGTACACCTTCTGTTTCTTTGCTTATTTTTTAACGCCAAAGAAAGACTCTCAGAGAATAGACAACTATATTCCAAAGTCATGGTTCTCTGGTGGTTTGTCTTGACATTTGAATAGAAATGTTAAACTATCTGGGGGAATAGAAAGCCCACAGTCTTCTGAGTTGTGCTACACCAATATTTCTATGAACAGATCTTACAACTGAGAGTGATCTGCAGATTTTTCAGAGTCATGTTCTCCATGGAATGTTTGTAAAATTCCCTAGCTCTCTGCACTGAGCTGAGATCGTGCCACTGCACTCCAGCCTGGGCAACAGAGCGAGACTCCATCTCAAAAAAAAAAAAAATTCTCTAGCTCTCTATGCCTTGTTGTATCCTCAGGAAGGAGTCACCTCTCTTCCAGGATCACTCTTGCCTTTTGTTATTGGACACATTTTCCTACCTCCTGCCCAGTCTTTTTTAGGCTCTCTGTCATACTTCCTCGCCTAGTCTTTAACTTGTCTCTGATAACCAGATTTTTCCCCCATAATCTGTATCTGTATTCAAGTCTCTATCCTCATCCCCAAATGGATTTCACCCCGCTTGTCCATCAGTCTCTGCCCATTTCTTCTGTCTCCCACAGACATGGTCTGTGTAGTTGTTCTGCACACTACCCGTCCTCGCCCCTTCTCATTTCCCTCACTCCACGGACAGCTACAGGAGGGCTTCCATCATTTGTCCTCTTACTTCCTTGTTAGAACTTTGTGCTGCTGACCACCACTCTGAACCAAAACTTCTTTCTTGGTTCTTGAAAGTTGCTGTCTTTCTCCTCCAGAGGGTCTGTGTCTTCCTTCCAACTCTTAAACATTTTTGTTTCCCAGAATCCATCATTGGCCATTGCTTTTTCACTTGCCATGAGCTCTGTGAATGAGATGGTTCCTGCTGAAGACATTTACTTTCAATGATCTACAGAATTTCCCAAATCTATGTCTCCAGACTGGATGTTTCTCACGTCTGTGGCCCACTGGGCATCTTCTGCACTTTCTCTGCATTTGTAAACACTGAGCCTGTATGCGTGTCTATGTGGCCATGGCCCTGGCCGTGGGGATGCACCCATAATTATAATGAGAGCAGGTGAATGTCATGTGGCTATGTATGAGACATTGTTGTGAATGTTTTACATGCATCAGCTCTTTCAACATTTACAGCATCTGTGTGTGGTAGGTAATGTTGTTTCCTTCATTTTGCAGAGCAGAATATAGATAGGCTCAGGTTAAGAATTTGCCCAAGGTTACACAGTTATGAAGTTTGGATTTAGGAATGGGAGGCCACGTAGACTGGCTTCAGAATTCATGTCTTTAACCACTTTATTGCTTCTCATGTTGGGGGGTTTGTTTTCTGGTCACTATTTTTACTAAAGTTGATTCAACAATGCTATAATCTGTTACTCTCATTCGACAATACATCTTGACTGTTTCTTCAACTTGAGGAAGGTAAACCAAAGCCACTCTTTAATGGGTGCAAATATCTGTTGTAACTATGTAGAAGATACAGTGTCTGGGTTTGAGGACAGGGGAGTGGGAAAACTGAGTAGGGAAGCGGTAAGACATGCATCTGGCTTTAGGAGTGTTTGAAGTGCCTAAAGATCAGGGTGAATTTCCCAAATTTGAATCTTGTTGCCCAAGCCACATTGCAACCACCTCTTTTTCTCTTACCTCGTCCCCACATCCAGGCACTGCCCCATTCTGTTCATTCCACCTTTTTTTTTAGTAGACCCTCCATATATGTGTGTGTTTTGGTGAATGGCCACACACAGCAAAGTTATTTTTATTGCAATTTTGTTGTTGTTGTTTGAGACACAGAGTCTCATACTCTGCCACCCAGACTGAAGTGCAGTGGTGCGATCTCAGTTCACTGCAACCTCCATCCCCCCATGTTCAAGCAATTCTCCTGCCTCAGCCTCCCAAGTAGCTGGGATTACAGGCATGGGCCACCATGCCCGGCTAATTTTTGTATTTTTTGTAGACACGGGGTTTCACCATGTTGGCCAGGCTGGTCTCACACTCCTGACCTCAGGTGATCCACCCGCCTCGGCCTCCCGAAGTGCTGGCATTACAGGCATGAGCCACCACACCCAGCCTTTATTGCAATTTTTGGTTCCCTCACAGAATGTTTACCATGAAGCTGTGCGTATAGGTGGTACCATGTATGACATACCTTGACCTCAAAGATAATCTACCTGGGCTTTTTTTGTTTGTTTGTTTTGAGATGGAGTCTCACTCTGTCACCCATGCTGGTGTGCAGTGGCGTGATCTTGGCTCACAGCAGCCTCTGCCTCCCGGGTTCAAGCGATTCTCCTGCCTCAGCCTCCTGAGTAGCTGGGACTACAGGTGCCTGCGACCACACCCAGCTAATTTTTGTATTTTTAGTAGTAGTGGGATTTCACCATGTTGGCCAGGATGGCCTCCACCTCCTGACTTCATGATCCACCCGCCTCGGCCTCCCAAAGTGCTGGGATTACAGGCGTGAGCCACCGCACCTGGCCTACCTGGGCTTTTTTGGACAGATGTACATGATTTTAGAAATTGTTATGAATGACTGTCTTGGGATCCTCAAGAACACCCCCAGGTTTGACGATTTGCTGAGAAGACTCAGGTCTCAGCATTCTGTCATACTCAACAGCTATGATTTACTGCAGCAAAAAAATACAAAGCAAATAGTAAAGGGAAAAAGCCAAAATTCAGAGAAAACCAGGCACAATCTTCTGAGTCTTGTTTCAGTGAAGTCACAGGATGTGCCTTATTTAAGTTCCATCTGGTACTTATGACAACACATGCTATATGTCCACTGGGAAGCTTATTAGAGACTCAGTGCCAGGGTTTTTATTGGGCATGTTTTCTAGCACATCCCACAATTCTGGACTTCCAGAAGGTTAGCAGGGGTTCAGCTTTTCAGCTGAAAACGTTATCCCCCTTTCAGCTGGGGGGAAAAAAAGGCACCGAAAAACAGGGCAGTGAGCTACTCCTGTTTTGGGTGGGTGGAGCAGTAGTAAGCCTCCCAAAATCTAAGGTCCCACACTCCAGCAAGGGTGAACCTTGCAAACTCAAAAGGATAGCAGTCTCCAACCTGCTGTTTTATACAGTGACTTAAGTGGTACTAAAATGCTATATAAGTCAAATTTACGTAACATTAAGCAAATAATTTTTTTTCAGCAAAAAAATAATGGTCATGACTTTGTGGTGAAGGCTTATGTAATGATTGTAATAAATTCAGGTGGCTCACGCCTGTGATACCAGCACTTTTGGGAGGCTGAGGCGGGTGGATCACTTGAGGTCAGGAGTTTGAGACCAGCCTAGCCAACATGGTGAAATCCCATCTCTACAAAAATGAAAAATTAGCCGGGCGTAGTGGTACATGCATTTAGTCCTAGCTACTTGGGAGGCTGAGGCAGGAAAATCGCTTGAACCTGGGAGGCAGAGGTTGCAGTGAGCCGAGATCATGCCACTGCACTCCAGCCTGGGTGACAGAGTGAGACTGTGTCTCAAAAAAAAAAAAAAAAAAAAAATGCCTCAGTTTTGTTAAGAGGAAAAAGCAAATCCTAAGTTACAGTGGAACTTATGAACACCCTAGCCTAGAGATTTAATTTAGTGATGAAAAGGTACAGAGAGAGTCTTTCAAGAAAGGACCTAGTCTGCTCGCGTTCTCTCTCTCTCTCTCTCTATATATATATATGTATATGTGTGTGTACATATGGACCACTTCAAGCTACACACACACACACACATATACACGTGTATGAATATATATATATGGCTATAAGTGGTGCGACTTGCAGGTACTCCCTTTGTTCACCTTTGTAAAGATGTTATTGCCAGTTCAGTGTGTATTTCTATAGTATATATGTAAACAATTTGTCATCCTTTTGTTGCTGCTTTTGAAACTAGTTCATGGCTTCAGTGGGGGAGAGATTTAAATAATATGGGTTTATAATTTCTGCATTATTAAATGCAGATAACTTGTGATTAAAGAGTATGTTATTGGAATCATGTTTGCCTGAGTTTTACTTTGGAGGAGT